AGGGAGGAGGGGCGCCCTTAAACTTGACATCTGCGGTTCTGGGCTTAACCCCGAAGTCTAGGTGACCTTGGGCCTCCGTTTCCTCCTCTGTGACGTGTTTGGTTAAGAGAATGAGCATCTCAGTTTTACAGAATCTCAAGGCAGAGGCGGGTAGAAGGGTCTTTCAATCACGGGGTTCTCTGCCGGTGGGGGGGCGGGGGGACTGTGCCCCCACAAGGGACGGCGGCAATGACTGCAGATTGGGGGAGGGGGCGCTTCGGAGGCCAGAGATGCCGCTCAACTTCCGACAGATCGGGGGACCCGCCCCGAAGACAGAGCGATCCCGCCCAAATGCCAGTGGTGCCGAGGTGGAGAAGCCGCCGCGTAGACGCAGATTTGCAACCTCCGGCTTTCCCAGCTACGGCGGGCGGCTTCTGCCAGAGGCGCTTTGCCGCCTCACGTTTTCGCGATCGGGGTCGCGCGTGGCGGTGCAGACCCCCGCCCTGCCACCACACCCATTCCCACACCCTCTGAGGGGCGGGGGGGCCGCGGCGACACCCCCGGACTCCGATGACCCTTCTGCGCGCAGAATCACAACGTGGACGTCTGGTTCCCTCGCCCTCACAAAAAACTCGGCAGCTGCTCAGCCTGCGACTCCCGTCCCCCAGTCACGCGCCGGGAAGGCTCTCCCAGAGGAAGGATTTTCCCGCCGCCCTCCCCGCCCCGAGGTAGCCGCTGCGAGCGTCCGGGTTCAAGGACTCTTTGCGCGCGCGCTTCCGTCAGAAAGCCCCGCCCCGTGACCTGGACGGGGGCCGTTGCCCCGCCCAACCTCCTCCCAACGGCTGCCTAGGCCGGGCGGCTGGGCGGGGCGTCACGGGCGGACGAGTGCGCCTGCGCGCGCTTGCGCGGAGGCGCGGGGCGTGGCACACGGGCAGCCCCGCCCAGGCCTGGCGTCTCCGCCCGCCCCATCTCCCAACCTCCTCAGCGTGGCGCCGACGCTGCGTGCGGCGCGGACTACCCAGAGTACTCCGCGCGGGGGCAGCTCACTGGAGTTTGGTTCTCGAGGCGGCGGCAGCGAGCGGCGGCGGCTCCGGCGGCTCCTCCTCCTCCTTTGGTGGCGGCGGCGGCCCGGGACCGAGACCCGGCCCCGGCTCCCCTCTCCGCCACCCCGCGCGCCCCCAACCCCCCGGCGCCGCGGGGAACATGCGGCTCCGGCTCCCGGAGGCCGGCGAGTGAGTGACCCCCGTCCCCCGCCTCAGCCCGCCCGCCCGCTGGCCCGGCCGCAACCCCCCGCCTCGCCCAGGCAATGACAGCGGCTCCGGCGTCTCCGCAGCAGATCAGGGACCGGCTGCTGCAGGCCATCGACCCCCAGAGCAACGTAAGTACCCGCCGCGCGAGCTGGGACGGAGGGGGACCTGACAAATGGCTTTTTATTTCCACAGATCCGGAACATGGTGGCGGTGCTGGAAGTCATCTCCAGCCTGGAGAAATACCCTATTACCAAAGAGGCACTTGAGGTGAGTATCCCAGACCCCAGCATTTGGGAGGGGAAAGTATGTCATCATCTCCCTCTGGTTGTAGGAAACACGACTTGGGAAGCTCATCAACGACGTCCGCAAGAAAACCAAGAACGAGGAGCTCGCCAAGCGGGCCAAGAAGCTGCTGCGGAGCTGGCAGAAGCTCATCGAGCCGGCACACCAGCATGAGGCGGCGCTGCGGGGGCTGGCGGGGGCCACCGGCTCTGCCAACGGGGGCGCACACAACTGCCGGCCGGAGGTGGGGGCGGCTGGCCCACCCAGGAGCATCCATGACCTGAAGAGCCGCAATGACCTCCAGAGGCTGCCCGGGCAGCGGCTGGACAGGCTGGGCAGCCGCAAGCGCCGGGGTGACCAGCGTGACCTCGGCCACCCAGGGCCGCCACCCAAGGTCTCCAAAGCTAGCCACGACCCCCTGGTCCCCAACTCATCCCCCCTCCCCACCAACGGGATCAGTGGGAGTCCAGAGAGCTTCGCCAGCTCCCTGGATGGCAGTGGGCATGCAGGCCCAGAGGGCAGCCGCCTGGAGCGTGACGAGAATGACAAGCACAGTGGCAAGATCCCCGTCAACGCCGTGCGACCGCACACCAGCTCCCCGGGCCTGGGCAAGCCCCCTGGACCCTGCTTGCAGCCAAAGGCTTCGGTGCTGCAGCAGCTGGACAGGGTGGACGAGACTCCGGGGCCTCCCCATCCCAAGGGACCCCCTCGCTGCTCTTTCAGTCCTCGGAACTCACGGCATGAGGGCTCCTTTGCCCGGCAGCAGAGCTTGTATGCACCCAAGGGCTCCGTGCCCAGCCCCTCACCGCGGCCCCAGGCACTCGATGCCACACAGGTGCCGTCACCGCTTCCACTGGCACAGCCGTCCACACCCCCCGTACGGCGGCTCGAGCTGCTGCCCAGTGCGGAAAGCCCAGTGTGCTGGCTTGAGCAGCCTGAGAGCCACCAGCGGCTGGCGGGGCCGGGCTGCAAGGCAGGGCTGTCCCCAGCCGAGCCCCTCCTGTCCCGGGCAGGCTTTTCCCCAGACTCCTCCAAGGCGGACAGTGATGCTGCCTCCTCAGGGGGCTCGGACAGTAAAAAGAAGAAGAGGTACCGACCTCGAGACTATACGGTTAACTTGGACGGGCAGGTGGCTGAGGCGGGCGTCAAGCCTGTCCGGTTAAAAGAGCGGAAGCTCACCTTTGACCCCATGACGAGACAGATCAAACCTCTGACCCAGAAAGAGCCAGTGCGGGCAGACAGCCCTGTGCACATGGAGCAGCAGTCCAGGACAGAGCTGGACAAGCAGGAGGCCAAGGCCAGCCTCCAGAGCCCCTTCGAACAGACGAACTGGAAGGAGCTGTCACGCAACGAGATCATCCAGTCCTACCTGAGCCGGCAGAGCAGCCTGCTCTCATCATCGGGCGCGCAGACCCCAGGGGCTCACCACTTCATGTCTGAGTACCTGAAGCAGGAGGAGAGCACCCGGCAAGGGGCCAGGCAGCTGCATGTGCTGGTGCCTCAAAGCCCGCCCACGGACCTCCCTGGTCTGACCCGGGAGGTCACACAGGACGATCTCGACAGAATCCAGGCCAGCCAGTGGCCGGGGGTGAACGGGTGTCAGGACACACAGGGTAACTGGTATGACTGGACGCAGTGCATATCGCTCGATCCGCACGGCGACGACGGGCGCTTGAACATTCTGCCTTATGTCTGCTTGGACTGACCGGCCTGTCAGCCACAAAGTGCATTCCCATCTTGCAGAAGCCGGGTGGGCGGGCAGGCAGGTGGGCAGGTGGCCGGGGCCCAGCTGCCTCCTGCGCTGGGAACTCGGGGAGTCCGGCCCAGGCGGGAGGGAGGGGGCGGGAGTCACGCGGTCTCTCTGCGCTCTTCCCTCAAAACTCTTTTTGTGAAATGCTGCTACCAGTTTACTAACAAAATTGCGAAGAAGGACCGCGTGGAAGGAAGGACGGCAAAGTGAGTTCAGAACTCTATAGCAAACCAGCTATAAAAAGCGTTAGTCCCTCACCCCCAAAGAGGTGCGGACACTTTCCAGCACCTGAAAGCTGGGGCCTCAGTTGCAGGCAGGCACAGAAAACCTGTGGGAGAGGTCACCTTTAACACAGCAACAGAAGCACGCATCTCATCTCTCTTGCATTTTCTGTTCTTTAATTTGGCCCTGAGTGTCTTGAGACAGTGGGCCATGCCACTGCCTCTGTTTGCTCCCTACCCAGCCACTGTCAGGCCAGTGTTGTCTGTCATGTGCCAGAAGCTTCTCAGCTGTGGTGAGCCACTGGCATTGGGCAGGCGGGCCAGCTGGCCAGCCAGTGTGACCCACACTCCATGGGCAGCCACCTGTTTATATCTGGTTTCAGTTATAACCCAGTTTTTAAAGAAATGCTGCAAAAATTTAAGTTTTCTCATGTTTATTTTAAACAATTCCTCTTCCATCAGACCACCAGACAAAAAAACCTTTCCTTTCTTCCTCCCTTTTCTTTTTTCCCTTCCTGTACACATCTAGAAAACTTCACCTTTCTAGAGTCCCCCCAAAACAACACAAAAGTTATTGTGGGTGCTACTGGTTTTATGCTGTACTGTGGGGCGAGGGGGAAGACCTGTCTGTACGCTGGAAACACTCATAACCATTCCTTTAGATTCGTTTGCCTTATGGTTATTTGTCATAAACGCGATTTGCAAAAACAAGGAGCCTTAGTGAATGTACAGTACCTAGACTTCTGTGTTCTCAGGACGCAGAAGGGAGCAACTTTGCTATTTGGTCCAGTAAGTGGACACCTTGTGATATAAATGTGGAAATAAAAAAAAAAAAAAAACCATTTGCACAAACCAGTCTGAGAATCTTTTCTCA